TGGCGGTGTCAAACGCATTCTGGTCTCATCTTTTTAGAAACCCGTGGATGCTCAAGGAATTTCCGGATAACGTGATCCCGGATGCGCTTGACTGACTTACACGGAACGAGCAAAGCGCAAAGCAGTCCCTGCTAAGGACTTAGTTTATGCCCTCAAGCGCAAAGGTCGGACCCTCTATGGTGTTGGTAGCTATATGCACGTACCTCATGTACATTTCACCTTAAATGGCTTTCAAAGAGCTAGATTAATTTAGTGGATAGATCAAAATGATTTATGACCCCTCGCCCCCCAGTGATAGGAAGAGCGAACCAGCTCTTCTTTAGATAATAGTGAGTGGCTCTGAAAAGAGCCTTTGGGTTGGACAAGAGCTTGAGAATTTACTTGGAGCTGGTGTACTTGGTGACGGCCTTGGTGCCCTCCGACACCGCGTGCTTGGCCAGCTCCCCCGGAAGCAGCAGGCGCACGGCGGTCTGGATCTCCCTGGAGGTGATGGTCGAGCGCTTGTTGTAGTGCGCCAGGCGGGAAGCCTCGCTTGCGATGCGCTCGAAGATGTCGTTGACGAAGGAGTTCATGATTCCCATGGCCTTAGAAGAGATGCCGGTGTCGGGGTGGACCTGCTTCAGCACCTTGTACACGTACACGGAGTAGCTCTCCTTGCGGCTGCGCTTGCGCTTCTTGCCATCCTTCTTCTGGGCCTTGGTCACCGCCTTCTTGGAGCCCTTCTTCGGGGCGGGAGCAGACTTGGCCAGCTCGGGCATAATGAAACAATAGTGGCAAAACCAAAACAAGAAGTCGGTCTCCTCTTTTTATATAATAGTTTATGCGGCCGAGGTAGTGGGAAGGTCTCTGCTGATTGGTAATTATCCGTGGATGACGACAGATGCCAGTTTTGCCCAATCAAAATAGGTATCCTGCATAATCGAGTCCTATTGGTCTAAATAAAAATAAAACGTAAGCCAATCGCACAGCTTCCTTTTCGCGCCCAGTAGAGGCTATAAAATGTACGTTTTTCTAGTTTCACTTCAGTCTTTCTTGACCGTATAGATAATAGGCCTTTTGCCATGTCTGGGCGTGGCAAGCAGGGAGGCAAAGCTCGCGCCAAGGCCAAGACCCGCTCTTCTCGGGCCGGGCTTCAGTTTCCCGTAGGCCGAGTGCATCGCCTGCTCCGCAAAGGCAACTATGCGGAGCGGGTCGGTGCTGGAGCGCCGGTGTACCTGGCGGCGGTGCTGGAGTACCTGACCGCCGAGATCCTGGAGCTGGCTGGCAACGCGGCCCGCGACAACAAGAAGACTCGCATCATCCCGCGTCACCTCCAGCTGGCCATCCGCAACGATGAGGAGCTCAACAAGCTTCTGGGCAAAGTCACCATCGCACAGGGTGGCGTCCTGCCCAACATCCAGGCCGTGCTACTGCCCAAGAAGACCGAGAGCCACCACAAGGCGAAGGGCAAGTAGAAGCCTGGATTAGTTTGCAGCAACTCAATCCCAAAGGAACCAAAGGCTCTTTTCAGAGCCACCTACAATTTTGTGGAAGAACTGAGCACTATGTTTA